GAACCCTATCTCCCATAAAATGGAAGAAGGATATTACTTAAGTTATGAGATTGCTTGAAATTCAGTTACAATGTGGGTGAAAACTGATTTTAAACTGTGAAGTGCTACAGTTTTGATATTATCACTTCCTTAAATGTACAAAGATTATTTCTTTACAATCACCATTGGAATTTTGCCTCAATTTATGGTCAAACTTTGTCTGGTTTTCAGTTTCCAGAATTTCCATCTCTCACCTGCTACCCAAATCAGGATGGCTACCAAACCTGCCCATCTTCAGTAATCTTTCGTTTCTCTGATTCATCACAGGTTACTTATAGGGATCCAGTTATCTTCCCTGAATGTTTCTCAGTATTTGAATTGTAAATTATAATCCTGTCTTGGAACAAAAGAACTTGAACTCATATTGAGTCCTGTGCTCACCTATCTGTTTTGATCTTCTTTTATTATGAGTCGTTCATTCATTGTGAAAAATCTCATTTCAGTGATAGGGAAGGCAAAAAAAATCAGTCTCCTGACTTTTTTCCTCTCCTGTTTTATTAAAATTATAAAATATGCATAACATAAAATTTACCATCTTAACCATTTTAAAGTATACAATTCCAGTTGCATTAAGTATATTTACAGTGTCATGGAATTATCACTACTATGTATTTTCAGAACTTTTTCATCATCCCAAACAGGCCCCCCTCCCTTTTTTTTTTGAGACAGGGTCTCACTCTGTCACCCAGGCTGGAGTGCAGTGGCACAATCATAGCTCACTGCAACCTCCACTTCCCATGCTCAAGCGATTCTCCCACCTCAGCTTCTCAAGTAGCCGGGACTACAGGTGCGTGCCATCACACCTAGCTAATTTTTGTATTTTTATTTTGCCGAGATGCGGTTTTGCCATGTTGCCCAGTCTGGTCTTGAATTCCTGGGCTCAAGTGATCCTCCTGCCTCAGTCTTCCAAAGTCCGGGGATTACAGGAGTAAGGCACCACACCCGACCTCTTTTTTTTTTTTTTTTTCTCTTTTTTCTTTTTTTAAGAGACAGGGTCTTATTCTGTCGTCTAGGCCTCAGCTCCTGGCCTCAAGCGATCCTCTCCCCTCAGCCTCCCCAAGTATTGGGATTGCAGGTGTGAGCCAGGACGCCTACCCGCAAACAGAAACTCTTTACCCATTAAACAATAACTCTGTAGTATTCCTTCCTTCCTGCCCCTGGTAACCACTATAGTACTTTCTGTCTAATATGAATTTGCCTGTTCGAGGTGCCTCATATAGGTGGAATTGCATATTTGTGCCTGGCATATTTCATTTAGCACATTTTTTCAAGGCTCATCCATATAGCACGTATCAGTACTTCATTTCTTTTAGTTGCTGAATATTATTATTATTATTATTTTTGAGACAGAGTCTCACTCTGTCTCTTAGGCTAGAGTGCAGTAGCATGATCTCGGCTCACTGCAACCTCCGCCTCCCGGGTTCAAGCGATTCTTGTGTCTCAGCTTCCCGAGTAGCTGAGATTACAGGCGCCCACCACCACGCCCGACTAATTTTTGTATTATTATTATTTTTTAGTAGAGACAGGGTTTCACCATGTTGGCCAGGCTGGTCTTGAACTACTGACCTCAGGTGATCCACCCGCCTCAGTCTCCCAAAGTGCTGGGATTACAGGCGTGAGCCAACACGCCTGGCTGCTGAATATTATTTTATTGTGTAGAGTAATGTATTCATTCGTTGGTTGATAAGGCATTTGGGTTATTTTCACCTTTTGGCTGTTGTTCCAGATAATGCTGCTATGAGCATATTTGTACAGGTTTTTGTGTGGAAATATGTTTTTGTTTCTCTTCGGTATATAGGAAAAGAATTACAGAATCAACTCTGTGCTTAACCATTTGAAGAACTGGTTTTCTTTTCCAAAATGGCTGCACCATTTACAGCCCTGCCAGCAGGTTATAAAAGTTCCAGCTTCTCTGCATCCTTGGCAACATTTGTTATTATTTTTTTATTATAGCCACTCAGGTGGGTCTGAAGTATTTTGTCGTGTTTTTTATTTGTGTTTCCTTGTTACTGATATCGTTCAGCATATTTCCATGTGCTTATTGCTCATATGCATATGTTCTTTGGAGAACTGTCTGAGATTCTTTGCTCATTTTTAACTGGGTTATTTCTCTTTTTATTGTTGAATTTCAATGGTTCTTTATATATTCCAGATACAAGTCCTTATCAGTTACATGATTTACAAAAATTTTCTACCATTCCCATTCCTTGAGTTGTCTTTTCACTTTCTTGATGGTGCCCTTTGAAGCACAACATTTGTGTGTGTGTGTGTGTGTATTTTTAGTAGAGATGGGGTTTTGCCATGTTGGTCGGGCGGGTCTTAAACTCCTGATCTCAGGTGATCCACCCACCTTGCCGGTGAACCACCACAGCACCCGGCCCGTTTTTGGTTTTTTTGTTTGTTTGTTTTTTGAGCCAGAGTATTGCTCTGTTGCCCTGGCTGGAGTGCCGTAGTGCCATCTTGGTTCACGGCAACATCTGGCTCCCGGGTTCAAGTGATTCTTCTGCCTCAGCCTCCCGAGTAGCTGGGATTACAGGTACACACCACCACACCCTGCTAATTTTTATATTTTTGGTAGAGACAGAGTTTTGCCATGTTCCTCAGGCTGGTCTCAAACTCCTGAATTCAAGTGATCCACCCGCCTCAGCCTCCCAAAGTGCTGGGATTACAGGCGTGAGCCACCACTCCCGGCCAGAAGCACAATTTTTAATTTTTATGATGTTCAGTTTATATTTGTTTTTCCCTTTGTTGCTTGTATTTTTGTGTGTCTTAATATGTCTTCTAAGTCTGTTTTAATGGATGGATTCTCCCCTTCCTGCCTCTCATTTATCTGTTGAAGAATTTTGCCTATTTGACCTGTAGAGTTTCCTATGGTCTGGATTTTTCTAATTATGTTCCCATGGTACAGTTCAGCTTCTCTCTGTCTCTGTATTTCCTGCAAATTGGCAGCTACACCAAGAGGTGTGATCAGATTCTGATGTTCAAGGGCTTTTGTCTATCTTACAGGCAGTCAGTATGCTATTATATTAGGAGACACACAATGTGTGGTTGTGTCTCTGTGATATTATTTTAGTAGCTTTGATGCTGAATGCTGATTAGGTCTTCATTGGGGTTTGCAAATGTATGATAGTCTAATTCTGTTATCATTTGTTAGCTGACAAACTTTTGTTTAAATTTTATTTTAAAAATTAATAAAAGCAGGGACAGGAGGATCGCTTGAGCCCAGGAATTGAAGACCACCCTGGTCAACATAGTGAGACATCATTTGTACAAAAAATTAGAAAAATTAGCCAGGCGTGGTGGTGTCAACCTGTAGTCCTGGCTGTTCGGGAGGCTGAGATGAGAGGATTGTTTGAGCCCAGGAATTTGAGGGTTGTGGTAAGCTCTGAGCATGCCACTGCTCTCCAGGGCAAAAAAGAAAAAAAAAAACCCTAAAAATAGAGCTTTTGGGGATATACAGTTCTATGAATTTTAACACATCTATAGATATAACAAACTACAAGTCATTATACAGAGCAGTTCAGTCACCGGAAAACCTCCTGCTATCCCTTTGCAGTCACACCCCTACTTCACCCCAACTCTGGAAACCAGCAACCTGTTTCCTGTCACTCTAGTTTTGTCTTTTTGAAGTACCCTCTTGAGACTGTGTTATTTAGCATTATGCCTTTTGAGGGTCATCCAGGTTGTTGCATGTGTGAAGAGTGTTGTCCCTTTCTGTGGTTGATTATCATTCCATTGGATGGATGTGCCAGTTTTTTATTCGTTCACTTTTAGAAGGACTTACGTGTTGTGTCCAGTTTTTGGCGATGATGAATAGAGCTGCTCTATACATTCATGTATACATTTCTTGCTTGCACATAGGTTACATTTCACCAGCTAAGTACCTAGGAATGGGATTACCAGCATATTCCTACAGTGCTGTATGCCTTTTAGTTCTCCAGGGAATAGGAAAGACAAGATACATGCTTGTTCTCTCCTTTTACTGGCAGTTTTTAAAAACAGACTGTTTCTTAGAGCATTTTCAGGTTCACAGCAAAATTGAAGAAGTACGAAGAGTTCCCATATCCCCCCAATCCACATGTACATAGCCTGCCCCACTCTCAACATCCCCCACTAGAGTGGCACATTGTTTCCAATTGATGAACCTATGTTGACATGTCCTTATTACGCAAAGTCTTTAGGCTTCATTAGGGTTCACTCTTGGTGTTGTACATTATATGGGTTATATTATATATTAAATGCAGAGTGATGTCTATTCACCATTATGGTATCATAGAGAATAGTTTCACTGCCCTATAAATCCTCTGTGCTTTCTGCCTATTTATCGCTCCCTCCTCTCAACCCCTGGCACTGATCTTTTTACTGTCTTCATAGTTTTGCTGTTTCCAGAAATGTCATATAGTTGGAATTGTAACAATTTTAAAAATAATGAATTTGGTTCCCTATCTTCTCTGAAGGTGATTTTCTTTCCTTTTTGTTTTTTGAATTGTTATGAACTCATTTGTTGGGGTTCAGTCCATTGTAATTCTTACACCTGTTAAAGCTCAAATTGTTCGTTTTTGGCCAAGGGCAGCCTCTTCTGGTAGGCTTCTGAGTCCTTCTAAAGTGACTCATAGTCTGTGATTTGTCCCCTCACTACCTTATAAAATGAGACTTTCCGGGAACATCTTTTACAATTTCTGCCTCACACCTGGAATATCTCCAAGAAGCCTTGGGTTTTTTTCAGTGGGAAATGGTATTTCAAAACCACTGCCAGGACTGTTGGGGTGTTCTAATGCTTATTGCTACTGAGTTAGTCTTCGTTTCTAATTCTAAGTGGATAGTGCTGGGAGGTACTACCCTCGGAATCCTGGTTTTCAAGGACATAGGTGTGGTAGAATATTTGATAATTACTCGTTTATTTTGTCACATATTATGTCTCTGACAGTTACAAAACAACAATACTAATATATCCACCATGGGTTGAAACCAGTTAAAACCATTCTTTGCATGCGCTCTCCATTTCCCCCCATTCCCTGTGCAGTTGTCTTCCATATATCACCAGGGCATGTTGCCATTAGAACGCACACCCATTATGCGCCCTTGTATTCTGTTCCTCTTCGTCCCTGTGTAGTCGACAGGTAACTATTTAGCGCTCACCTCTATTCCTATGTCAGTATCCCTCTATCTACATGGGTTCTCTCAAACTCATTTTCTAGTAGATATCTCTAGAAGGGCTTATGGGAACAATATTCCCTGAGTTTTTGTATGTTGATAATATGTATAATGTTTATACTCGAAAGTTCTACTGGCCATAAAATTCTTGGCTTTCATTTTCCTTCCTTGAGTATTTTATTTTCTGGTATAATATGTTGCTTTGGAAAGTTTGTTGTTAATGTAGTTTTTTTCCCTTATAAATTACTTGATGTTTTTGCCTAGATGCTCAAGTTTATTTTTTCCTTAAAAATCCTGCAATTTTACTATATCTTGGTATTGATTATTTTGGCCCAGTATTTTCCAGTATGCAATGTGTGCCTTAAATATGTAGTTTCTAATTTTTTTCTGGTGTCCTGGCATGTCATCCAGGCTGGCCTCTAATTCCTGGGCTCAAGTGATCCTCTCGCCTCAGCTTCCCCAATGCTGAGAGTATGGGCTGCATTAGCTCTTTTTTCTTAATTTTGGCAAAAATTTCTTGGATTACAGTTTTTAGTGTTGCTTGTTCTCCTGCTTTTGCTTTCTCCAGGGATTCCTGTTATATAAGAAATAGGAACAATTTTTGTTGCTTTCTTTAGAATCCTATTATTTCATCATTTCGTTTTTGGTTTTTAGAATTATCTTCCTTCTTACTTTCAATTTCTCGAAGGCATTATCTGTAATATTCATTCTTGTGTTCCTTGGGTTTTATTCTTCATTTCTCAAATAAATTTTTAAATTTCTAATTACTTACTGAGTCATGTTCTCACATTTCTGAGTTTCTTCTGTTCTGATGTTGTTTTTCATGCTTTATATAATTTTCTTAATGTTTTTAGCTCATTTTGAAATACTAATAGTAGGTTCTAATTTTAATCTCCTTTGTGTTTCTGGCCTTCTAGCATGATGTATTTGTCTGTAAGGAGGATGTTGTTTTGTTGTTTTGTTCCCGATTCCTTCACTGTTTTTTTTTGTTTGTTTGTTTTTTTGAGACGGAGTCTTACTCTGTCGCCTGGGCTGGAGCGCAGTGGTGCTATCTCGGCTCTCTACAACCTCTGCCTCCTGAGTTCAGGCAATTCTTCTGCCTCAGCCTCCCGAGTAGCTGGGACTATAGGTGCGCGCCACCATGCTCGGCTAATTTTTGTATTTTTAGTAGAGACAGGGTTTCACCATATTGGCCAGGCTTGTCTTGAACTCCTGACCTCGTGGTCTGCCGCCTCGGCCTCCCAAAGTACTGGGATTACAGGCGTGAGCTACCATGCCTAGCCCCTTCCCCATTTTCTTATAATAACTTCTATGAGATTTGGATCTGAAAACTTTGCCATGGGTCAGTTTTATTGGAAGTTCATTTTCCTGAATGTTTGGAAGAAAGCCTAGTGACTCAGGATAGCATTTCTAATTTCACAGAGTTATTTTTCCGTTATGAAACACAGATTGCCTTTGAGGTCTCCTGTTTCTACTACTGCCCCTCACTTTTATGTGGGCCTCCTCTTTCCTTTGTTTCTGGAGAACCTTTTCCTGTTCAATTCTGTTTTAATTTTCAGCAGTTTTTTTTCTGTGTGAGTGAGGCTGTTTCCTAGCAGGGAGGTCTGGTTGGTCATTTTCAAGTTCATCAGGGCTTCATCAGGGCTTGTCCACTTCAACCCTTACGCTATAGGCCCTTTGCACCATCTGCATCTTCAAATGTGCCCACTGTTCGTTCCAATGAAGACTTGTTTGTTATTTGGCTTGTAGAGGGACATGGAAGAAGCAAATCAGTCTTTACCTCTCTCAAGGCTGGAGATTTGCAGGCACTGGTTTTATCTGTAACTGGAGATGAGAGTTCAGGCCAAACACTGGTTTAAAAATCTGTATATGAAATAGCGATACCCTGGAATCTAGGACTGAGATCCTGTGCCTCACACCCACCCACGCGGCCAAGTGCCTACCTGTGGCAGTGACTTCTTAGTGCTCGTCCACATCTAGGTCTTCTTTAGTCCCAGGCTGATGGGAACATTTAATTCCTTTGCTCCTTGATGTTAGATGGGATCAGGTGACTGATGCTGGCCAGTGGACTTTGAGGGAGGTTGTGTTACTTCTGAGTTGGCATAGTGAAAAGCCCATGAAGATGCTCTGCTCTCTTTCTTGCCTAGGATATCCCTGGTCATAGGATTCATTTGATGCAGGAACAAGGTGGTCAGCCTGGCTCTTTGAATAACTGGAAATGGCCCCTGCATACCCGTGTTGGACATATTACATGAGGCAGAAATAAATTTCTGTTGTGCTAAGCCATTGAAATGTTGGGGTTGTTACCACAGCATCACTTAGACCTGTGCTGTCTAACATGGCAGCCACTAGGCTACATGTGGCCATGAGCACTTGAAATGTGGCTAGTCCTAATTAAGATGTGCTGTAACTTTAAAATAATACTATATTTGGAAAAAAAGGTGTAAAATATCTTAATAATTTTTATATTACATATTAACATCTTGTATTCATTGGGTTAAATAAGATGTATTGAAATTATTTTCAGCTTTCTCTTTAGTTTTTTTCATGAAGCTGCTTAGAAAATTTAAAATTATACACGTGGTCACATTTGTGGCATTATCCGCAGCACTGACCCCTACCTTAGTAATTCAGTACCCCTCCCTCATTTTGACAAAAGCTGGTCAGTTGATTGTCAGAGAAACTGAATCAGTGAAACTCCAGATTTGAAGAGAGTACAGAAGAGGAGTACACTACAGATGGGGATTAAGCGAAAGTCGACCTACTGGATCAGGAGATACACTTCCTTGTCTTTAATTTCTGTCCATGTCCTTTTTCCACTTGTTTGCAGAGCACTGACAATTGGAGTTATACACTTCACCTAGGAGACTGAAGGACTCTTTTCTAAGAAATCGAATGGCTTCAGGAAAGAGATCAACAGAGCCCGATATTTAAGGCTCTCCGTATCTGCACAAGCAGGAGTTACCCTGCAGTAAAGCCTGCTAGTTCACAAGCCTCACCTACATGCAGAGAGGGTCCAGTTGGGGTTGACGAACCACTCTTTATGGGAACAGCACCCAAGATACACCAGACACTGGTGGAAAATTCTAACAGGAATTAACTTGTTAAGGGAAAGATAATAATAATATGAGTCTATGTGCATATTATCAGTGATCTGTTTGCATATTAAATAATTCAGATAATGAAAGTACAAGTGAAAAAATGAGTCTTTGCGATAAAGCTCTTCTCCAGCCATCCCCATTTCTACAATATTTTTTTCCAATTTTTAAAATCAAGGTAAAATATACATACCCCAAATTTATCATTTTAACCATTTTTAAGTATATAGTTCAGTGGTATTAAATACATTCATAATGTTGTGCAACCATCACCACCATCCATCTCCCATACTCTTTTCATCTGGTGAAGCTGAAAATATACTCATCTTGTAAAGCTGAAATAACAACTCTCCCTTCTTCCCTTTCCCCATCCTTGGCAACCATGATTCTACTGATGTCTCTATGATCTTGACTACTAAGTACGTCATATAAGTGGCATCATTTAGTATTTTTCTTTTTGGTGGCTGGCTTATTTCACTTAGCATAATGTCTTCAAGGTTTATGTTGTGGCATGTCTCAGAATTTCCCTCCTCCTTAAGGCTGAACAATACTCCATTGTATGCATATACCACATTTTGCTTATCCATTCATTCATCCATGGATACTTGGGTTACTTTCACATTTTAGCTGTTGTGAATAATGCTGCCATTAACGTGGATATGCAACTAAAAGAGTACTGTAAACAAATGCCAACAAATTGGATAACCTGGATGAAATGGACAGATTCCTAGAAACACAAAACCTACTAAGACTAAATAATGAAGAAACAGAATATCAGAATAGACCTGTAACTAGTGAGGAGATTGAATGAGTAATCAAAAATCTCCTGACAGAAAAGAAAAACCCTGGACCTGATGGCTTCACTGGTGAATTCTACCAAACATTTAAGGAAAAACTAATACCATTCTTCAAGTTTTCAAAAACAAAAAAAACTGGAGAAAGAGAACCCTTTCCAACTCATTCTATGAGGCCAACATCACACTGACACCAAAGTTAGACAAAGATACTACAAGGAAACTACAGATAATACTTCTTAGGAACGTTGATGCCAAAATCTTCAATAAAGTACTAGCAGAGTTTCCTCTAATATTTTAAGAAGTTTGCTGAAGTGTGAATAGTTCTTTGATTAATATTTTTTCGAGACGGAGTCTCACCGTGTTGCCCAGGCTGGAGTGTAATGGCATGATCTCAGCTCACTGCAACCTCTGCTTCCCGGGTTCAAACGATTCTCCTGCCTCAGCCTCCTAAGTAGCTAGGATTACAGGCACCTGCCACCATGCCTGGCTAATTTTTGTACTTTTAGTAGAGACAGGGTTTCCCCATGTTGGCCAAGCTGGTCTCGAACTCCTGACCTCGTGATCTGCCCTCCTCGGCCTCCAAAAGTGCTGGGATTACAGGTGTGAGCCACCGTGTCCCGCCAGCTAATAATTTTAGGGAGCAGATGAAGAGGTCTTCAGACTGCTTTTAGCTCAGGTTTTTTTGTTTTAAAATTTATTAAGTGGAAAGAAACATGTTAACTGAAGATTGAAGTTTGCTGAAGTATGAATAGTTCTTCGGTTAATAATTTTAGGGCGCAGATGAAGAGGCTTTCAGATTGCTTTTGTCTCAGGATTTTTTGCTTTAAAATTTATAAAGTGAATGGAAAGAAACGTTAACTGAGGATTAGTGCTAGTTTTTCTTGACAGGTCATTTCCTATAGGGAGGGCAGTAGTATAAGCAAAACAACAAAATATTCAAAATTCTCAAATAAGTACTATTTATTATTGAAAAACTCAGATAAATGTAGAAGTTATTTTTTCTCTCTATTGAGCAGCAGTTACATATGCTAGAATCATAGTTTGAATGATTCAGACTGTGTACCTGTGATCTGACATACCTGGATTGGAGTTCCATCTCTGCCACCCACTTTATTTGACTCCATAGAGAAATTACTCAAGCCCCTTAAGACAGACACTGAAATAGGATACAGTTTCCAAGAAGGCAAGATTTTTTGGATTTTTTTGTTGTTGTTCATTGCTGTATGCTGAGGTTTAGATTAGTTCCTGGGACACAGAACTAGCAGTCAGTAAATACGTTGAATGAACCCGAAGAATTCCTGCCTCCGAATTGTTTTGGGGATGAAATGCGGTAATGCATGTAAAGCATTGGGCATGCAAGTGAAGCCAGCCACGTATTAAACAGTACTCAGCTCTTACCTCTGTATCTTATATTCTTATTTCCGTGACTGTATCCTCACACATGAAGAAATGGCTACTTATTTATTATTATTATTACTATTATTATTGCTACTTATTTTTTAAAGCCACTTACATCTCTGGAGATCTCTGTATGTGTGTTAAAAATACCATGTTTTGTAACAATTGGCTTGTCTTAGAAAACTTTTCAATTATACAGAATTTGAGATCTTTACAACTTGAATTTTCTTTTTTTTCTTTTTGAGTCTCGCTCTGTCTCCCAGGCTGGAGTGCAGTGGTGCGATCTCAGGTCACTGCAGTCTCTGCCTCCTGGGCTCAAGCGATTCTCCTGCCTCAGCCTCCTGAGTACAGGCACGCGCCACCATGCCCAACTAATTTTTGTATTTTTAGTAGAGATGGGGTTTCATCATTTTGGCCAGGATGGTCTCGATCTCCTGACCTCGTGATCCGCCCACTTCGGCCTCCCCAAGTGCTAGGATTACAGGCGTGAGCCACCGTGCCCGGCCACAACTTGAATTTTCATAGCAAACTAGTTTTTATTGTCAAATTAGAAATTTATGCTTGAAGCCTAGTGCTTCTTTTGCCTATGCATCTCATCTAAAAGTAATGGCACTTATCACGTCAGCCTCATGGATTGTGGTAGTGGTTGTTATCCTTGGAATTACCGGTAGGGTAACAGTCTCCAGGCATACCATGGGTTCTTCAGTTATGAGTGGCATAGCTTATGTACATGTTAACTGTGAATAATAAACGATTTTTCCAACTTACTGCAATACTCTTATTTATGTCTGTAATGTGAATTGTCCAGAGGAGAAGTTGTGGTCAATTGATGATTAGGCTGATGGTTTCTGCTAGCTCTGGCAAAAGGTGAATCCAGTTGCTTTCTAGCACTTTTCCTACTAACCCTGCTTCTCACCCTGTACCTAATACCACATTTTTAGTTTAGTTTTTGTTTTGTTTTGTTTGAGACAGGGTCTAACTTTCTGACACCCAGACTGGAGTGCAGTGGTGTGATCATAGCTCGTCTGCAGCCTCCACCTCCCAGGCTCAAGTGGTTCTCTCACCTCAGCCTCCTGAATAGCTGGGACTACAGGATTATGCCCCCATGCCTGGCTGTTTAAAAATTTTTGGGTAGAGATGGGGTTTTGCCACGTTGCCATGGCTGGTCTCAAACTACTGGGTTTAAGCAATCCTCTTGCCTTGGCCTCCCAAAGTGTTGGGATTACAGGCATGAGCCACTGCACCCAGAATCACCTTTTTTTAGTTTGGAAGATGACATCTTTTTTTTTTTTTTTCTTAGAGAAGCTAGAGGGTACCAAATTAAAGTCTGTCAGTTTTTTCTGTCTCCACCTCAAAGATCACTGTATGACTTCTTTTCTTCCTTCTCGGCTGTTTCACACGAAGTTTTCCCTTTTTCTAAGGCTCAGTCCTTATCGTCTGAGACCTCCCTCTCATTATCCATCTCTCCATCCTTGACTGTTTCTAGTTCGATTGTAACACTGATCAAATCTCCTTCAAGTTCAAAACAAACCAGCAAAACCTTCCCTTGATACTGCCATTACCTCAGAGCTATGTACCGTGCTCCTTGCCCTCCCCCCGGACTTCTCCGGATGCTAGTTGATGCCTGTTTAGCACCTGTCACTGTTTCATATACTTCTTACTGGCCACTGCCTGGTTGGCATCTACCACTTCTCTGGAATCAGCAACCCCAATAGCAGATTTAACTGCTGGTTCCATGGTTTTTGTTACTTGTCCTTTTTTGCAGTGTTTTAAATAATAATCATCTTTTCACTTATTTTTTTAAAGAAGGTCATTTAAAAAAATCATCCTGCAGTGGAAAATTTGGAAAATATGGAAAAGTATAAAGAAGACAATTATCAACTGTAATACCAGCAGTACCTATTGTTAAGCTCTAGGGCATGTCATTTCCATCGCTCTCTTTTTAAATGCATTAAACAGAAAAGGATCACATGGTTATTTTGTGATCTGATTTTTTCTATCTTAATATATTGTGAGTATATTTCCAAGTACTTATTCTCGTGTGGCATAACATTTGTAGTTACACGAAGTGGCGGTGTTGAGACTGCCTTGGTTCAAATCCTGGCTTCAGTTACTGCTGCAGTGTGACCTGAAGGAAGTTACTCCTCTGGGTTTTAGTTTCCTCATCTTGAAAATAGTTATAACATTCTTACTAACTTCTAGGGTTGCTGTAAGTATTAAGTGAGCTAACACATAGAAATAATTCTTGGCACTTAATAAACATCAGCTGTTATTAACAATATTGTCTGACTGTACTATAATTTACATTATTTTTGTTTTTGCTTGTTCTGCCGTCATTAAGCGTGTTGTAAGACCATACGTGTCACTAAATCTGGGTGCACAACATGATTTTTTTTAAATGTGGATTTTTATTAGTAGGATTGCTCAGCTAGTGGGTACATCATGCTCATTGCTAAGTTGCTCTCTAGAGAGGCTGCATTTATACCTCCCAAGGCTGTACAGGAGACCATTAACTTCATTACATTTTTCCAAAAAACTTTATGCTATTGCCCACATTTTGTGCTGCTCCCTTGCTAAAAGTGAATAACAATATGATCATGTTGTTACCTCTCTCTTGCCAAAACGTTGACTTGATGATAAGGGGATCACTGTGACATCATCATTACCCACAGATGTTTCTTTTTTCTCCCCCCTCCCCCTCTCTTCTCCTTCCTCCCTCCTTTTGTTTCTTGAGACGGGTTCTTGGCTCTGTGCAGGCTGGAGTGCAGTGACACAATCATGGCTCACTGCAGTCTGGACCTCCCAGGCTCAAGTGGTCCTCTCACTTCAGCCTCCTGAGTAGCTGGGACAGCAGGCACGCACCACCACACCCAGCTAATTTTTGTATTTTTTGTAGAGAGGGGTTTTACCACGTTCCTAGGCTGGTCTCGAACTGCATGTTCCCAGGCTGGTCTCGAACTCGTGGGCTCAAGCGATCCACCCACCTCGGCCTCCCAAATTGCTGGGATTACAGACCCGAGCCAGCATGCCTGGCCTCACAGATATTTCTTGATCTACATTTTATTCATTATTTAGGTCCAACTTTAGCATGTGTCATGTATTTATATACAGGTTCTAAATCTTTCCATTTGAAAAATACTCATTTTTCTATCCAAAATGAATTCAATTTTCCTTTTTATTCTAGTCCCAGTCTGTGTATGAGTAAAACCCCAAGGACCCTGTATCCTGATTTTACTATTTTTTGTTAATGGTTTGAAACAGCTTTATTAAGATATAATTCACATACCATACAATTATTTAAAGGGCACACACTTCAATGGTTTTTAGTATACTCACGGATCTGTACAACCATTATCACAGTCATGGGCAATTGGTTCAGGATTTGGGAAGAAAACGTATGGCATTAGGATTAAAAGTACAATGTTTAGAGTCTGGCTGATCTGGGTTTAAATCCCAAATCTACCATGTATTAACTGTGTGACTTTGAGAAGGTTACTTAATCACTATGAGCTTCAGTTTTCTTTTTTTTTCCCGTTTTTATTTTTATTTTTATTTTTATTTTGAGGCAGAGTCTTACTCTGTCACCCAGGCTGGAGTGCAGTGGCGCGATCTCGGCTCACTGCAACCTCTGCCTCCTGGGTTCAAGTGATTCTTTGCCTCAGCCTCCCAAGTAGCTGGGATTACAGGCCACCATGCTTGGCTAATTTTTGTATTTTTAGTAGAGATGGAGTTTCACCATGTTGGCCAGGCTGGTCTCGAACTCCTGACCTCAGGTGATATGCCCGCCTCAGCCTCCCAGAGTGCTGGGATTATAGATGCAAGCCACTGTGCCGGCCTGAGCTTCAGTTTTCTTATCTGTAATATGGGATTACTAGTGGTATCTGGCTCATAGGCTTATTTTAAGGATTAAGCAAGATAATAAATGTATAGAATTTAGCACAGTAACCGGCACATAGTAAATGTTTGATAAATGGAACTCGGTAAATATTATTGCCATAATTTTGTTCTTAAATCAACCAGCAAGTGTTTGATGCTATTATTAGGCAATGTTATTAAATAATGGAAGGTGTTTCTACCAGTGATTCACAGTGTTTTCTGTATCCAGCAAGCTTTTAATACAGCTGCTTGTATTATTCTCCCGTATAAACTTCTAATTACTCTCTGAAAATACAGTTGGTTTCCTGTTGATAGAGAACAATAACAGTAGCTTACACTTAGTGCTTACTGTCTGCCTGGCACTGTTCTAAGTGCCATACCTATATTAACTCCTTTGATCCTCATTTTACAGATTGGGTACGGAGGAGGTTAAACAACTTGGTCAAAGGATTACAACAGTTAAGTGGTGGAGCCAGGATTCTAACCTTGGTATTCAGTCTGGCTACAGAGCCCATGCTCTTTCTTATCTTTATGTTCTTCTCTTTACTTCCTAAAGAATGGTAGATGCATTTCAAACATCCTGACATCTTGGCTGCTGAGGATTCTGTATGGAAAAGCACTATGAGGTCTTTAATGCTTGGTTGGAAGGAGAACTAAAATGAGCAGTTGTGTGTGCTGTGGGCATGGGCCTTAGGGCAGCTGTATATTTGTCATCTGGATCAGACCATACATTGGTGATCCTGCTTCACAACCATAGAATCCAGACCCTCCATGGGGCCATGACCAGCCACAAAGTATCCTCCCTGACCCTCCCTGTGGAATGCTCGTGTGAACTTGCACTACTCCCTCCTTGCATAGTATCAAATCCTGCGGATCCTTGGAAGGCCACCTTAAATTACTTCCCACCTGTGAAGCAGTAAACGTTAGTGCTCTTCGGTTAATCATCATGTGTGGTGGTATGACATTTGCAGTATCATCTGTTACCATTATTTAAATTTGAATATCTTTATGTCTTGGCTCCTCATGTTGATTACATGTTTCTTGCAGGCAGGGAACTATGTCTTAAATGTTTTAAAATTTGCTTTAATGGCCCCTGGAAATATTACCAAGGGTTGTGTGTGTGTGTGTGTGTGTGTGTGTGTGTTTCTTTCAGTCTCACTTGTCTGTCGATAATAGAATATCTCTGAAATTCAAACATACCTAGCCTCACAAACTTAGTCCCAAAGGTACATGCTGTGTTTTTGCAAGAAGGTGGGCAGTCCCTAGTTGGCTGTTGGATTATGTGCATTGTGTTGGGGTAGTAGTTGCTGCTAATTGCCTGTCTGCAGCTCCTCAGAACCTGTTGTTGCTTCCTTTTGAAACCTTCCTTGATTGCCCTAGTTGCTGCTCATCCTGCATCCAGGCCCCTCCCTTAGGCATGTGACTCACGGATTTAAAAGACAGTGCTGTACGGTAATTAACTACCTGCCTCTCATCACACAGAGATGAGAACTTAAATGTAGGCTTCCCATCTAAAACTTTCTTCCCTGTGTGTTTATCCACCCACGGACATGGAGCAGCGCTGTCCCACACCTGGCCTTTTGGAGGAAATATTGCTAGACTTATTTCTCCTGTTTGAAATCACTAGTTGGCATATTCGTGTACAAGGGATGGATTTTACATGGGTGCTCTTAATTGAAAATAATTTTATTTTCTGTAACTTCTAGAATTTTGTTAGTTTATTGATGCACACATATTGGGTGGGTGACAGTTGGGTTTTTTATGAAGATAATTTTAAGTTTTTAGTAAATAATTAAGTCAAGTATTACATGACAGTTTAATTGGACTAAATTCTGACATAACCTATACATCCTTAAGGTGACCGGTGGTTATCATTTTCTATGAAATGTAATTAGTTTTTCAGGAAACTTTGTCCACATAAAGGAATTGATTCCACCCTTACTACCTGCTTAGCAATCCTGAAAAATATTGTAAATATAATCTTAGAGTATGCATCATTAGGAAATAAATCTATTTTGAGAAATAAATTTTAACGTACACTATTAATAGGACATTTAGAAATGTAATTTTCTAAATATATTAGAAATAATAGGACATTTAGAAATGACATTCTTTTTTTTTTTTTCCTTGCTTTTTGTTTGTTTGTTTGTTTTAAGACAGGGACTCACTCTGTTTCCTAGGCTGGAGTGCAATGGCGTGATCATTGCTCACTGCAGCCTCAACCTCCTGGGCTCAAGCGATCCTCCCACCTCAGCCTCTGAAAGTGCTAGGATTACAGGGTTAGCCACCAGCACCCAGCCAAGAAATCCCATTCTAATGTATTAGTATGGTTTTATCTATTTTAGCAGTGTAAAATAAAGTCTTTGTGAATTATATATAGTATAATTGAATTGCCAAAATAAACATCCTTGCCCTCAAATTGCTTATGATATTGTTTCTGAAGCACAGACATAATCTTTTGACCTTTTAAGCAAAAAATTAATTTTTCATTTAACTTTTTTTGTTTGTGTGTGTGTGTGTGTGTGTGTGACAGGGTCTTGCCCTGTTGCCCAGGCTAGAGTATAGTGATGCAATGATGGTTTACTGCAGCCTCAACTTCCCAGGCTCAAGTGATCCTCCCACCTCAGCCTCCTGAGTAATTGGGACTGCAGGCACGTGCCACCATACTTGGCTAAATTAACATTTTTTTGTGGAAATATGGTCTTGCTATGTTGCCCACACTGGTCTTGAACTCACGGGCTGAAGTGATCCTCCTGCTTCAGTCACCCAAAGTACTGGGATTACAGGTGTGAGCCATCGTGCCTGGCCTTTCATTCAACTTGTAATTCACAATTTCCAGAAAAAAAGTTTTAAAATTACTGATGGAGGAAAGATCTTTGGGACTTGCTTGTAAATATGTTAATATTTGATCTTAATAAGCTCTGTCATACTAACACTGTTTATTAAACTTTGTGGTAGAATTACTACCCATAACTAAAGAATGAAATGCATATATTTGCAAATTGTTAAAAATTTATAAATCGATAGAAAAGTTGAATGAATAGTGAACACCCTTGTGTCTTTCACTAACTCAGTGGCTCACTTGCTAACGTTTGCCTCATTTGCTTTCTCTGTTTATAAAGACATATATACTTTTTTTATTCCCCTGAGCCATTTGAAAGTAAGCTGCAAACATCTTGACATTTAACTTCTAAACATTTTAGCACGTGTATCCTAAGAGCAAGGTTGTCTTCCTGAAGAGTTACATTATCATACTTAAGAGATATAGTATTAATACAATATTATCTAACATGTGATCCCTATTTAAATTTCATTTATTTTCTTCCCCAGAACAGTTCTTTATAGATGTTTTAATTTTTGATCCAGAAACCAAGGGAAAAAATATATCTATATCTATAGAGAGCTAAATAGATCTATATTTGATCCAGAAACCAATCAAGGAAACACACACACACACACACACACACACACACCCGCTTTTGGCTGTCATATTTCTTTAGTTTCCTTTACTTTAGGATAAGCCACTACCCCACCTCCATCTACCACCCGGCAGTGGTCTTTTATGAAATCTCATCATATTTTTCCTTTTCTTATATAAGCAGTCCCACAATTTGCTGGTTATATTTCATGCCTAGATTAAAATAAGAATATTTTGGAATGAATATACTATATAGATGGCATTAATTTTCCATTATATTACATTAGGAGAAGTAATTTTTTTTACATGTTTTTTTTCCGCTGTATAATAGTTTAGTATTTGTTTTAATATACTTCTGTTAAAGATTTGTGATACTGTGTCTTTAAATTTCAAAATAGAATTTTGTAATTTACTCTTAATTTTCTTAGTATGTTGTATTCCAAAATTATAGAAAGTGCTATAATAGACATTTATGTACATTACATAAAGTAATAGACATTTATGTAATGTGGGCATAGATTTAAATTTTTTTTAAATTGTTAAAATATTAACATTTAACCATGTCTGCTTTAGATAGGTTTAATCTTACAAGGATCTATCTACTTATCTTTCTATCTATTTATAATGTATATATCCATTTTAAATAATAATAACAATACATGAATAAATCTGGTCCAAACTTCTATCTTGAGAAATGTAACAGCAATTTTGAACTCCTTCATCCCTCAAGACAATTATTCCTCCCTTCCCAGAGGTAACCATCCTCCTAAATTTGATGTCATTCCCTTAGTTTTTTCTTAAGTTTTACCACATTTGTGTTGTCCCTTTAACATACTTTTTTTTTTAAGCTTTTCCTGTTTTTGAGCTTTATACATATGGAATTATTCTGTATATATTCTTCTTGGGCTTGATTTTTTTATTTATATTACAATTTTGAGATGTCATTTATGTTGACATTGTTAGCCGAAGTTCATTAATTTTTCACTATTTGATATAATATTCCAAATTACTGGAATATGGAATATTCTATGAATATACCACAGTCCATTTTACTGCTGCTTGACACCTCGGTTTCACCTAGTTTTTGGTATGGAAAAAATACTGCTTTAAATATTCTTTTGCGTGGCTCATGGTAGCTAAGTACAAAAGGTTCTCTAGGTTATATGCATAGACCTGGATTGTTGAGTCTTGGGTGTATACACCATCAGCTTTACTAGGTATGGCAGAATGTCTTCTTTTACACAGTTGTGGAATAAGCCAGATGAGTTCAAGAGGAGCAAGTTTGTGAGAGGATGGACAAGTGAGTTAGTGAGTTACATTTCATTTGTTTTGAGTTTTAGCCTATTTAGTTAGAAATGTTAAGTAGGCATTTGAGATGTGTTTACTTTTTTAGCTCCACCCATCTTTGTTTTTTCCTAGGTTGACTCATTCAGGTATGTCATCTCTCCCTTCTCCTTAAAGTGGCCTTTAAAGAAAAAAGTTGCAGGCCGGGCACGGTGGTTTACACCTATAATCCCAGCACTTTGGGAGGCCAAAGAGGGCGGATCACAAGATCAGGAGTTCAAGACCAGCTTGGCCAATATGGTGAAACCGCATTTCTACTAAAAATAAAAAAATTAGCCGAGCGTGGTGACACGTGCCTGTAATCCCAGCCACTTGGGAGGCTGAGGCAGGAGAATCACTGGACCTAGGGAGGTGGAGGTTGCAGTGAGCCGAAATCGTGCCACTGCACTCTACCCTGGGTGACAGAGTGAGACTCTGTCTCAAGGAAAAAATTGCAGTATCATGGTACAACAATTACTTGATCGTAATAGAAGATGTGTTCAGTTTTTATATCTTCAGTCTCAGGCCATCCGTCATATGCAGCCTTTTTGTTTTTATAGACCTTGAACCACAGAACTACATTAAGCTAGTTTGCTGTTTTCCAGGGATGACATAAAGGAGAAGTGGGTAGAGGGTGATGCTGTTATTAGCAAGTGTGCATTCCAGGTAGCGGTTCACAAAGGGGAAAAAACGTAAAGGAAAGACGGGTGCAAGCTAAAACAAATAAGCCAGTAAGTAAAAAACCACAACACTCTTTTGTGATTATTTAGATCTGAAACAAATAGCAGCATGTATTAATAGTCCCTGATGATTTCACTGTATTGTAGCATAACTCTGGTATTCATAATGTCAATTCTGAATTTCTTTATGTGTTGAGAGAGTGTAATCATGCTGATTTTAGCAGATCTGGTGAACCCTTAGCAATCTAGAATCACTCTCTGATAATTCCTGAATTAACAGTAGAAATTTAACTGTTTTATGTGGTGAAATTATTCTAGGAAGCTTGTTCCATGGGACATTTACCTATTAGCTAATAAAACAAATGGTCTATTGATAATTTCTCAAAAGCTCTGTATAAAAAAAAAATATATATACAATAATTTCTCTACTGGCCGAATTGGATTTACTTGGAAAAAGAAAGAGGGTGTTATCAAAAAATTTAAATGTCTTGTTAGGTTCGTAAGTTGTAGAACAAGAATGAGAATGTGCAAGTGTTTTTATGCTTCATTGTTGGGAAGGATAAATTGCAAAAGAACATAGAGCTGGGTGATTTTCTGGGGTTCAGTCTGTTGCGGGTGCCACAGATTGGCACTCCCCTCGGAATTGCCACACCTTCACGGAGCCAGAACAGGAGGGATACGGAGGGAAAGGGCCCTTTCCCAACTTCAGACTGAGCACCCAGAAGTTGACCTGGGACTGCTGTTTTGTTTCTAGGAAACTAGAAACCTTGGCAGAATTGAAATTTCGTAGTGATTTTTTCTTCTTTGCTCTCCAAAAAATAAACTTGTATGTACACACATATGTATATACACTCACACCTACATAAAAGAAAGATAATTTCAAAGAAATAATATATCTCGTATAGTCCTTGAACAGTTATTTTACTATTCAAAGTAGGTTCTTCAAAATTTTTAATTTGAAATAACTAGGTTTACAGGAAATTGCAAAAAATAGTAAGGAGAGGTCCCTTGTGCCTTTCACCTTTCCCTTAATGGTAACTTCTTACTACCCACAGCACAGCATTAAACTAGAAATTGACATTGGTACATTTTATGTGTTTAGTGCTGTGCTGTTTAAACATATATGTAGTTGATTTGTGAACCACTGTGGCATCAAGACACAAATGCTGCCACCACCAAGCTCTCCCTTGTGCTGCACACACCTGCCCCATGGCAGCCAGTAATCTGCTTTTCATCTCTATGATGTTGACATTTCGAGGATATTAATAAATGGAATCACATAGTATGTGACCTTTTAAAATTAGCTTATTTTCACTTGGCGCAATTCCTTGAGATCTATCCAAGTTGTGTGAATCAACAGTTCTTTCCTTTTTATTGCTGAATAGGATTCCATGGTTTGTTTAACCATTCACCTTTTGAAAGATAATCTCTTTCCCTAGTTTTTGGCTTTTAACAGTAAAGCAGCTGTGAACATTCATGTTCAGTTTTTTGTGTGGACATAAATTTTTATTTCTTTGGGAGAGGTGCTGTTAAAGAAAAAAAAATTATTCAGTGACACTTGTTAAAGCATGGGAAGGAAGACATTATTCAGGATCATCCCTGTAAGTGTAGGGACCACTACAATAGTGTCTTACAGTGGGTGGGGAGAGAGCGTGGCCTCAGTGCTGGATGTAGCATGGGGAAGTGGGAATTTGTAGCCAAGGAGCTGGTTGAGGGCCAGTGGATGGAAAATTCTCAAGAGGAAATGTCAGGTGTAAGGGGTTTCTGCCTAAACTGACCGTAACAGGATTCTTTCTTGCTGAAGACAGGCCAAGGTGATCAGACATCAGCTGGAGGGTGGCAGAAGAAGAAGAGGGTAATCAGACACCTTGACGGGAGGTTTGCTAATCTGGCTTAGCAGGGTTCTTTGCTAAAACAGGAATTTACAAGGAAGTACACAGATAGGCCTGGGAGAAAAGTTCAGGAGCCTGGCTCATTTGGTCAAGCAAAGAATCTTTGCCAGAGCCCAGGGGTGTGCAGTTGGTGGCTTACCTGTAAGTAGCTGTGCCATTTTACATGCTCACTGGCAGTGTATGAGAGATCCAGTTTCTTCACATTCGTGTCCACATTTGGTGTTGTCACTATTTTTTTATTTTAGCTGTGCCAGTAGGTGTGCAGCATAGTTTGGTTTGCGTTTCCCTGATGTCTAGTAATGTTGACCATATCTTTTCATGCGCGTATTTGCCGTCTATATATCCTCTTCAATAAAATGTCTTTATATTTCTTGCCCATTTTCTAGTTGAAATTTTTTTCAATTGTTGAGCTTTGAGATTTCTTTATATATCCTAGATGAGGCTTTTATCACATATATTGTTAGCAAATATATTTTCCTAGCCTGTACCTCATTTTTTTGCCTTCTTAAACAGGTCTTTTGTAGAGCAAACATTTTTAATTTTGTTGAAGTTCAGTTTATCGTGTTTTTTTTTCTTTCATGGATTGTATTTTTGGTGTCATTCCCCATTCCCCATTCCCCACTCTCCAGCCCCAGACGGCCACGAATCTACTCTCGGTCTCTGTGAAATTGCCTATTCTGAATATTTCCTATAAGTGGAATCATATGTCTGGCTTCTTTCACTTAGCATATATTCAGGCCTCATCCCTGTTGTATCATGAACCAGTTCTTTTTATGGCTTCGTTTATTTTTAAGGTTGAATAATGTTCCACTGCATGGATAAGACCACATTTTGTTTAGCCATTTGTCAGCTGATCGGCAATTAAGGTTGTTTTCACTTCTTCGTCTGCATCAGTACAGCTGCATGTGTACCCTTCAGCCCTGCACCTTCCTTATACACGATGCACAGATGTACGCATGCGAGTACTTGTGTGTACGGTTTTGTTTTCTTTTTTAAATAATGGAGGATTAACTTATTTTATAGTTTTTTTCTTCGATATTTGGGATGTCTTTTTATGTCTATATAAAAAGATATATCTCATTATTTTAAATGACTATGTAGTGTTTAATGTGACTGCTTAATTGATCCTATTCTAATAAACATTTAGATGACATTGGGTAACTTCTTGTTTTTCTTTTTTATATAACAGTGGCACCAGGCACAGTGGTTTATGCCTATAATCCCAGCACTCTGGGAAGCCAAGGCAGAAGGATCACTTGAGCCCAGGAATTTGAGACCTGCCTGGGCAACATAGAGAGACCTTATTTCTACAAACGAACAAACAAACAAAAAATTATCCAGGCTTGTTGGCACTTGCCTGTAGTCCCAGCTACTTTGGAGGCTGAGGTGGGAGGATCACTTGAGCCCAGTAGGTGGAGGCTACAGGGAATTAGGATTACACCACTGCACTCCAGCTTGGGTGACAGAGCAAGACCCTGTCTCAAATAAAAAAATAGTGACACTAATCATCCTTGTACAAGTGTCTTTTTTGGTGCATAGCTCATTTTACCTACTTTTGGATTTTTCTCTTCAATGCCATTTGTCATTAACTTATTTAGAAGTGTATTGATTACCTCCTATAGGCCAGGCACTGTACTGTGTATCAGACACTAGGGACACAAGCACTAGTAAAATGCTATGGCTATACTCAAGTTTTTTGTAAAGATGATATACCTATAAGTAGGTAATCATGGTTCACTGTGATAAGTGCACAATGTGTTATTACTAGAATCCTGTGGAACGAACTGTAGCAGAAGGTAAGGCAGGTTACGTTAAATAGATTGAAAACAGATTATAGCAGTCTGTGAATGCCCTTCTAATGAATTTGGACTTCATTTTGTACATAATTAGAAATCATTGAAAAAGGCCGGGCGCGGTGGCTCATACCTGTAATCCCAGCACTCTGGGAGGCCTAGGCGGTTGGATCACGAGGTCAGGAATTCGAGATGAGCCTGGCCAAGATGGTGAAACCCTGTCTCTACTAAAAATACAAAAGTTAGCTGAGTGTGATGGCACATGCCTGTAGTCCCAGCTACTTGGGAGGCTGAGGCAGGAGAATTGCTTGAACCCGGGAGGCAGAGGTTGTGGTGAGCTGAGTTCGTGCCATTGCACTCCAGCCTGGGCGACAAGAGCGAAACTCCGTCTAAAAAAAAAAAAAAAAAGAAATCATTGAAAAAATGTAGGCACACTTAAATTTTTTAACTTTAGTAAATTTTTGTGCTGTGACTGTTTTAGAACACTTTATCACCTCCCACAATCACTGCCTTCTACCTCCTCATCTAGGCAACCACTGCTTATTTTCTGTCTCTAAATTTGCTTTTCCTAAACATTTATGCGTTGGAAACATACAGTATGCAGTATTTTTACATTGGCTTCTTTCATCTAGCGTGTCTTTGAGGCTCATGTATGCTGTAATGTGTATCAGTATTTTGTGCCTTTTTACTGCCTAATGATATTCCATTCTGTGGTGATGACAATTTATGTGCTCAGCAATTGATGGATGTTTGGATTGTTTCCAGTTTTTGGTTATTATGAACAAAGCTGCTATGAACATCTGTAGATAAATCTTTGTGTGGGCACATATTTCTCTTGGGAAAAGGAAATTTTGGATCCTGTGATAAGTTTATATATAACTTTAAGAAATTAGGGCATGGTGGCTCACGCTTATAATCCCAGTGACTCGGGAGACTGAGGCGGGAGGATTGCTTGAGCTCAAGAGGTCAAGGCTGAAGTGAGCCATGATTGGGCTACTGCACTCTAGCCTGGACAACAGAGTGAGACCTCACCTCTAAAAGAACAAAGAAAAAAAATTTACAGACTATTCCTCAAAGTGACTGCATCATTTTACAGTCCTGTCAGCAATGTATGCGGGTTCCAGCTTCTCCAGATGCTCGACACTTGGTATTGTCTTTTGATTATGGCCATTTTAATGGCTGTATAGTGTATCTCATTGTAGTTTTAACTTGCATCTTCCTAATGACAGGGTGTTTATAATCTTTTCATGAAGCATAGTTATATTTTAGAGACATGAGTCCAATGAATAGAGGTAAGAATGGAGGTGAGCTACATGAAAGATGAGAGCCTACGTCAGACAATATGTGTAGAGATGGGGAGACATTTTAAAGATACGTGTATCAGAGCTAGAATGAGCAGCATTTAGTAACTCCTGAGTATAATAGATGAAGCAGAGGGAGGTGGGGCTTGTGATCCCAAGATTTTAAACTTCGGCAATTGGGCACTTTTTGGCTAACGGTGCTGCCATTAGCCAAAAAGTGACTGCCGGTACATAAACAGATTTTGTGCTGGTGGTTGATGGCTTTTATATTGATCTTATTCTCTTGATGTGCCACTGGAATAAACATTTAATAGAGTGTTTGGAAACATGTATCTAGTTCAAAAGAAGGATCTGGGCTGAGGTATAAATTTAGGGCAGTTTACATTGTGTAGGGAACAACTAAATTCATGGAAGTAAATGATGTATCTGTTCCTAAGTCACCCTATCTGCTGAGTTACTTGTGACAAATTGTTTAAACAGTAAAAGAATTTAATATGAAAAGATACACGTTAAGATGATTCTAGGATTAATTCATTCAGGCATGACAGCATCACCAAGGACCCAGGTTCTTTCTATCTTTTAATGCTGCTGCTGTTCTTGATCTGTTGGGTTGTCCTCATGGTCCAGTTCTTGTTTACACATTCAAACCCAGAATTGCATGCAAAAAGGCTGGGAGCATGTGTTTTTACCTGGGTCTTTTTTCATCAGCCAAGAAAACTTTTCCTAAAAGCTCCCTAGCAAACTTACTTTCTTGTCTTCTTGGCCAGAATTGCATTAGGAATGTGTTACCAGACTACCCACTGGCAAGGGGAATGGAAATTGTCACAGTTGGTTCAGACCAGAGCTTTCTAGCCCAAGTATTTTTTTCTGTTATCTCTTCTGGAAGAAGCCTTTTCCCCTTGCCTTTTGAGTCTCTTCTGTAGTTCAGGTAAGTTAGATTTTCTATGCAACCCAGTTTTGGTCTTAAATAAGTTCTTTTTTTTTCTAAACAGACTTATGAAAATATGCATCAGTTTAATACTGTCTTGGAATTCATGAGATGGAAGCATAGGTCAAAGCTGTTTGGAGAAAATCAGAAGTACAGTTTTATCTAGCCACATCTTGGAGGTAAGGAAAAGAACATAATTTAGAATAATATGTTCCTTACCTTTTAAATATTTTTGTCTTTCAGGAGTCGTAAGAAAGCAGTGGGAGTTGAAGTCATTGTCAAGTGCTTGCGATCTTTTACAAGAAAATCTCACTGAATGATAGTCATTTAAATTGGTGAAGTAGCAAGACCAATTATTAAAGGTGACAGTACACAGGAAACATTACAATTGAACAATGCCTCAGCTATACATTTACATCAGATTATTGGGAGCCTATTTGTTCATCATTTCTCGTGTTCAAGGTAAATCAGTGTTCATTTTAGTAATGTATGTGGATTTACTTACAAATTCCATATTTGAATGCAGGACAGAATCTGGATAGTATGCTTCATGGCACTGGGATGAAATCAGACTCCGACCAGAAAAAGTCAGAAAATGGAGTAACCTTAGCACCAGAGGATACCTTGCCTTTTTTAAAGTGCTATTGCTCAGGGCACTGTCCAGATGATGCTATTAATAACACATGCATGTAAGTATTTTATGCAGCCCTTCTTAAGAGTTGTTTTGTTTTGTTTTGTTTTTTTCTGTTTTAGAACTAATGGACATTGCTTTGCCATCATAGAAGAAGATGACCAGGGAGAAACCACATTAGCTTCAGGGTGTATGAAATATGAAGGATCTGATTTTCAGTGCAAAGTAAGATATAATTTGGGACCCATGAGACAAAGCATTTCTAATTTTATCATTACTCTTCTTTTAGGATTCTCCAAAAGCCCAGCTACGCCGGACAATAGAATGTTGTCGGACCAATTTATGTAACCAGTATTTGCAACCCACACTGCCCCCTGTTGTCATAGGTAGGTTAGCCGAGAAAAGTCGGAGCATGCTTCAATTGTTTACATTGTTTACTTTTATTGTCAGGTCCGTTTTTTGATGGCAGCATTCGATGGCTGGTTTTGCTCATTTCTATGGCTGTCTGCATAATTGCTATGATCATCTTCTCCAGCTGCTTTTGTTACAAGTAAGAAGATATTTATTTTGAAGCAAAATATTTTAATGTAGATTGTTTTCTGCTTTTTTAAAAGACATTATTGCAAGAGCATCTCAAGCAGACGTCGTTACAATCGTGATTTGGAACAGGATGAAGCATTTATTCCAGTTGGAGAATCACTAAAAGACCTTATTGACCAGTCACAAAGTTCTGGTAGTGGGTCTGGACTACCTTTATTGGTAAGTTAAACGTTCCTATAGACATGAATGGTAGAGCTCAAACCTTTTACTTTTTTCTATAAAGGTTCAGCGAACTATTGCCAAACAGATTCAGATGGTCCGGCAAGTTGGTAAAGGCCGATATGGAGAAGTATGGATGGGCAAATGGCGTGGCGAAAAAGTGGCGGTGAAAGTATTCTTTACCACTGAAGAAGCCAGCTGGTTTCGAGAAACAGAAATCTACCAAACTGTGCTAATGCGCCATGAAAACATACTTGGTGGGTACACACTGATTCAGTCAATTTCATTTTAACTAACCTTTTAAACTCATCAACTGGACAGGTTTCATAGCGGCAGACATTAAAGGTACAGGTTCCTGGACTCAGCTCTATTTGATTACTGATTACCATGAAAATGGATCTCTCTATGACTTCCTGAAATGTGCTACACTGGACACCAGAGCCCTGCTTAAATTGGCTTATTCAGCTGCCTGTGGTCTGTGCCACCTGCACACAGAAATTTATGGCACCCAAGGAAAGCCCGCAATTGCTCATCGAGACCTAAAGAGCAAAAACATCCTCATCAAGAAAAATGGGAGTTGCTGCATTGCTGACCTGGGCCTTGCTGTTAAATTCAACAGGTGAGTGGTTCTTTGCCCCACTGTTTTGAAATTCAACTTGGACCTTGGCTTTCTTTTGTTTCAGTGACACAAATGAAGTTGATGTGCCCTTGAATACCAGGGTGGGCACCAAACGCTACATGGCTCCCGAAGTGCTGGACGAAAGCCTGAACAAAAACCACTTCCAGCCCTACATCATGGCTGACATCTACAGCTTCGGCCTAATCATTTGGGAGATGGCTCGTCGTTGTATCACAGGAGGTGGGAGTTTGAGTAGTTTCTGATTATGTTGATTTTGTGCCCATGTTTTCTCATTCCCTTATAGGGATCGTGGAAGAATACCAATTGCCATATTACAACATGGTACCGAGTGATCCGTCATACGAAGATATGCGTGAGGTTGTGTGTGTCAAACGTTTGCGGCCAATTGTGTCTAATCGGTGGAACAGTGATGAAGTGAGTGGAACTCAGTCCCCTGAAGAAGTGATCTCTGCTCACTGAACATCTCTTTACTTTTCAGTGTCTACGAGCAGTTTTGAAGCTAATGTCAGAATGCTGGGCCCACAATCCAGCCTCCAGACTCACAGCATTGAGAATTAAGAAGACGCTTGCCAAGATGGTTGAATCCCAAGATGTAAAAATCTGATGGTTAAACCATCGGAGGAGAAACTCTAGACTGCAAGAACTGTTTTTACCCATGGCATGGGTGGAATTAGAGTGGAATAAGGATGTTAACTTGGTTCTCAGACTCTTTCTTCACTACGTGTTCACAGGCTGCTAATATTAAACCTTTCAGTACTCTTATTAGGATACAAGCTGGGAACTTCTAAACACTTCATTCTTTATATATGGACAGCTTTATTTTAAATGTGGTTTTTGATGCCTTTTTTTAAGTGGGTTTTTATGAACTGCATCAAGACTTCAATCCTGATTAGTGTCTCCAGTCAAGCTCTGGGTACTGAATTGCCTGTTCATAAAACGGTGCTTTCTGTGAAAGCCTTAAGAAGATAAATGAGCGCAGCAGAGATGGAGAAATAGACTTTGCCTTTTACCTGAGACTTTCAGTTCGTTTGTATTCTACCTTTGTAAAACAGCCTATAGATGATGATGTGTTTGGGATACTGCTTATTTTATGATAGTTTGTCCTGTGTCCTTAGTGATGTGTGTGTGTCTCCATGCACATGCACGCCGGGATTCCTCTGCTGCCATTTGAATTAGAAGAAAATAATTTATATGCATGCACAGGAAGATATTGGTGGCCGGTGGTTTTGTGCTTTAAAAATGCAATATCTGACCAAGATTCGCCAATCTCATACAAGCCATTTACTTTGCAAGTGAGATAGCTTCCCCACCAGCTTTATTTTTTAACATGAAAGCTGATGCCAAGGCCAAAAGAAGTTTAAAGCATCTGTAAATTTGGACTGTTTTCCTTCAACCACCATTTTTTTTGTGGTTATTATTTTTGTCACGGAAAGCATCCTCTCCAAAGTTGGAGCTTCTATTGCCATGAACCATGCTTACAAAGAAAGCACTTCTTATTGAAGTGAATTCCTGCATTTGATAGCAATGTAAGTGCCTATAACCATGTTCTATATTCTTTATTCTCAGTAACTTTTAAAAGGGAAGTTATTTATATTTTGTGTATAATGTGCTTTATTTGCAAATCACCCACTCCTTTACAACCATACTTTATATATGTACATACATTCATACTGTAGAAACCAGCTCATGTGTACCTCATATCCCATCCTTAAGAGAAGAAATGTTATAAAGTAGAACTAAATATAAATTTTCAGAATTAATGCATTCAAAGTAATATATCAAATCCAGGACTTTGTTAACTTCAGGTAAAAACTTCATTAGGGTAATATCATCTCAATTTTTTCAAATGAAAGGATTCTCTAATTAGAAATTTATATGTCAGAGCTGTTATAAATTTATCAACTGTCAAATATGTTCTGGACAGCTAAATCATTTGAGATTTTTGGTTTTTTGATTTCTATTCCCTAACTTGTGAAGACAATGAAAAATCAGGCAGAAATATTTAGTATCTAGTCAGTATCTGTAGCTACACTGTATAACTGTTCTTCAATAAAATGGTTCATATTTTATAGATGCCTTGTTATCTCAAGAAATCTGATTTACATAAACTTATACTTCTTTAATGCTTTTTAAATATTTATTCTGAGCAAACAATTCATGAGTACATCAAGTGAGATAGTTTTATTTGATTATAACATAAAATAAATGTGATTATATCACATCATCATCAAAAAGGTTTAAATTAAATGGGAGGAAATCAGCATATGTCCACCCATTACCAAAATTTGACTATCATTTAAGGTTAAAACTTACAAATTTGTCTGCACATCAAATTTCACAAATTTGAAAATTGCCTTAACCATTTTGATTAATAAGTTTCATCTGCCATAATTAAAGTCTGAAGTGTTCATCAAGATAAGTAAATTTGCATATGGATAATACCCAATAACTTGTTTTTTCAGAATTTTTCACCATATGTATACTGAGAAATACAAATATTTTAATCTGCGTTGCCGTATGATATGATTGCACTTAGAACACCCAATTTACTTAAATCTTGGTTTACTTTTGACTTGATACCATAATCTTTAAAATCATTTGTCATCTTTTTTTTTTTTTTTTTGAGACGGAGTCTCGCTCTGTCGCCCAGGCTGGACTGCGGACTGCAGTGGCGCAATCTCGGCTCACTGCAAGCTCCGCTTCCCGGGTTCACGCCATTCTCCTGCCTCAGCCTCCCGAGTAGCTGGGACTACAGGCGCCCGCCACCGCGCCCGGCTAATTTTTTGTATTTTTAGTAGAGACGGGGTTTCACCTTGTTAGCCAGGATGGTCTCAATCTCCTGACCTCATGATCCACCTGCCTCGGCCTCCCAAAGTTCATTTGTCATCTTAATAAAAATATAAAGACAGGCAAAGTTTATTGGAAATGTTCAAATGGTGTGTGGAAGCAAAAAATTACAGCCAGTATATGAGACCACTATTATGGTTTTTTAAAATTAACTTGGTCTAGTAAAAGTGATATCAAGAGTTAATCTTAGAAACTTGCTCAGTAAAAACATTTTCTAGTATAACATGTTCTTTAAAAAGCAAATGCTGCCGTCTTTGGAATCTTAATCTAAAAATGTGGCCGGGCGCGGTGGCTCACGCCTGTAATCCCAACACTTTGGGAGGCTGAGGCGGGTGGATCACAAGGTCAGGAGTTCAAGACCAGCCTGGCCAACATGGTGAAACCCCATCTCTACTAAAAATAAAAAACTCAGCCAGGCGTGGTGGCGGGTGCCTGTAATCCCAGCTACTCGGGAGGCTGAAGCAGGAGAATTGCTTAAAATCAGAAGGTGGAGGTTGCAGTGAGCTGAGATCGTGTCACTGCACTCCAGCCTGGGCAAAAGAGCGAAACTCCATCTCAAATAAACAAACAAATAAATAACAAAAAACAAAAATGTTGCATTAAACTTAGTTCTTGTCTCTCCTTTCCACTCTTATTCTTAAATCTGAAGCTCATCGACTAAGTGAAATATTTAAAGAATATGATAGGCCAGCAAGAAGAAGTATTATGTAGTACCATAGTTAGTAAATTCGTAAAACCTTGGAAGCCATTATTTGGTCCCACTTGCAATTTAGTGTTTTTGAAGTGTGTAGCTTCATTCAGATAGCTCTTTAAATAATTAAAATATAAAAGCAAACAACCCAAACTACCTGACTATAAACAGGAAAAGTTAACCCTCAAAGAGAGTTCTTGTGAATTCTCTTTATGCTGGCAAATAGCTCTAGGATTAAAGGCACATTAGGGTTTCCTTCAGTTTGTTTATTCTAAGCTTTTACTGTGCTTTTTACTGAACAAGTTTCTGATGTATAAAACTTGCATCTGATTTCTTTGGAAATATTTTCACAAAAGTTATTTTAATCAGTATTTTTACATTGCCTTTCCAGTGTCCAGAAGTGTTTCTAAACTTAGAAAGTGACCTATAGTTTTTTAAAATTATGTTTTCCTAGAACGTGCCAAATTTTGATTTACTCTAACAATCAGTACTTTTCTTCAGATGCTTTGTTCTGTTTAGAACAAAAATGCACTATAGTTTTTAAAGAATCATGCATCTTTGGGTTGGCCCAGGATCAAATTTGATATTGAATAATTTATTCCAGGGCAGCTTTCATAAACATACTTCATAGATGTTGTTTTGAAATGTTTCTAAATATCTAAAATCATTTCAACAGCAGAAATGATTTTTATTTTAACAAAAGATTATGATAGCCCTTGTAGTGTTTAAAAGTGGTCATATTTATTACTGACTTTGAGTCAGGTGTTAAAATAGCAGTGCCACAGCTCGTCTCTTGCCTTAGTGTGCTGCTGTGAGAGTCACAGTGGAAACTGCAGGGAGGAGGTGTGTTCCTAAGAACCAAAATCCAGCACAGCATCCTGTGAAGCCACGTGTAATGATGGTCCCATAAGGAAAGTATGTGAATATGGCTCTTGTAAAGGATTAACTATTGTAATTTTAGCTTATGCTCTGTATTCTGTTTTCTATGGAATTATTTAAGCCCTTTTAGTGACCTTTGTCCTGGCCCATTTAAAAACTAAAATGTAGTATATATTGTATAAAATGGAAATATCATTATTGCTTCATTAGGGGAAACTGTACATAGGCATTGAAAGAAGGGTAAAAGCAAGCAGTTTTATCAGGCAGTTGTAAAACACCAAAAATATAGATTCGTCTTTGACGTGTAACACACTAAATGTATTTTGTACAGCATCTGGTTTAAAAGGTGCCTTAAGAGTTTACCATTACTTGCTTTGTTCTATATACAGATTATGTCCAATGTATCATTTTGAAGTAAATAACCTTATTTTAGTATACTTTAGTGATGTGTTTTGTGATGCTACACTCA